TTCTTAAAAAATGTAAATTATATCATCCCACTGCTATGCTTAAAATCTTTTGGAAGTTTGTCTCTAGGATAAAGCTCTGAATTCCTTAGGATTGCCTTCTCAGTCTCATTTCTCCGTCCCCTCTCTTACGCTATTTTGAACTTTGAATTTTTAGAATACATGCTTGCAGCGTCAAAGCTGTTCTCTCAGCTGAAATACGTGTCCTCCTCCCTCCTTTTTCTAACCAACTTTGCACTCAACCTTCATAGCTTAAATTAAGTATCACTTCTAGGAAAATGACACCCTCTCAAACCCCCTAGTTTCAACTTCTTTGTAGAGTTCCTAAGGATTCTTGTACTTATCTAGCAATTAAGAGCATTATCTTGTAATTCACGTCTTTATCTCTGCTAGACTAAGTCCTTGGGAGGGCGGAAACCAGGTTAAACTTTCTATCTCAATAGCCTAAACTGAGCGCCTTACACACAAAACAGCTGTTCAAATAGCATTTGTTCAGCGAGTAACTATTTTCTTCTTTGGAATGATGGCGGCCAGAATACCAGAAAGATGGGGACTTAAAGGGGACAGAAAAATTAAATCTATAAGGAACAAGCGGGATGGAGTAAATAAATCTATAAGGAGCAAGTGGGTACGTAGGCTTTTCCATAAACCCCTCTAACCCAGAAGCCGGGGCTGCTCGGCTAGGGGGACCAGGCCGACCTGGCTGCCGCCTGTCGTGGCGACTGGGACTCCAGTGGGCTGCCGCTTGGAGTGCGCGACCCCCGGCGAAGCAGGACAATAGCTTGGAATTCGGCCTCGTGTTTCCGGTGAGGCAGCCTCGCGCTGGGCCGGTGAGGCCTGGGGTGGGGGCTCCGAGCCGGGCCCACGGCGAAGAAGGCGCAGCCCGTTGGGCTCCAGCTGCCGCCACCACCGCCTCCCCCGACGCCGTCGCTCCGCCCCGCCCCGCCCCGGAAGTGACTTGAGGCCGGTCCGGAACCTCTGGGCCCGGCGGCTGCAGCGTCACCAGCAGAGCCGGTGCGGGGCGGGCAGAGCGGCCGCTGCCGCCGCCAACGAACTGAGAGCCGCGTGGGGCCCAGCAGCACGCCGGCCAGGGAAGGGGGCCTAGCGATCGGTCCGAGGGCGACGGGCCGCCAGCGGCCGCAGGGCGACGAAGACGCGGAGGAGGCGGAGCCCGGAGAGGGGTGGGGGCCGGGGAGGGTTCGGGTGGGAGGGGGTGGGGGGGGTGTCCCTGGGCTCATGGAGCCGGCCGAGCGGGCGGGAGTCGGAGAGCCCCCGGAGCCGGGCGGGCGTCCCGAGCCGGGCCCGCGGGGCTTCGTCCCGCAGAAGGAGATCGTCTACAACAAGCTGCTGCCCTACGCGGAGCGGCTAGACGCCGAGTCCGACTTGCAGCTGGCCCAGATCAAATGCAACCTGGGCCGGGCCGTGCAGCTCCAAGAGCTGTGGCCCGGGGGCCTCTTCTGGACCAGGAAACTCTCCACGTAAGTGTGCCCGGGCCTGCGGGCCGGGCCGGTTTTAAAGGGTATATCTATTTTTCTCTTGCAGATATATTCGACTTTATGGGAGAAAATTTAGCAAAGAAGATCATGTTCTTTTTATTAAGTTATTGTATGAGCTGGTATCAATTCCAAAACTGGAAATCAGCATGATGCAGGGATTTGCCCGCCTTTTGATCAACTTGTTAAAGTAAGTCTTTTTCCAGAGGTTTCTGTTAAGGTTACATAGGTATTTATTTTATTTTACTTTTTAGGAAAAAGGAACTTCTTTCAAGAGCTGATTTGGAGTTACCCTGGAGACCACTTTATGACATGGTAGAAAGAATATTATATTCCAAGACAGAGCACCTAGGATTAAATTGGTTTCCTAAGTAAGTATTTCCATTTAAAGCACTTATTTGGGAATCTAATTATCAAATGGCTTTCCCCCCCCAGTTCTGTAGAAAATATTCTCAAAACACTCGTGAAAAGCTGCCGACCGTAAGTAGCTTCTCAATTTATAAAGCCTCTTGTCAGATACATGAAAACCTTCTTTTTTTATTAGATATTTTCCAGCAGATGCCACCGCTGAGATGCTAGAAGAATGGCGACCTTTAATGTGCCCTTTTGATGTAACCATGCAAAAGGCCATCACTTATTTTGAAATATTTCTTCCTACCTCCCTTCCTCCAGAACTTCATCATAAAGGTTTTAAGTAAGTATGTTCATATCTTGACAAATTCTAAATTGCTATTCATAACAACATTTTTCTTCTTTAGACTTTGGTTTGATGAATTAATTGGCCTTTGGGTTTCAGTGCAAAATCTCCCACAATGGGAGGGGGTAAGTATCCCTTTTTCCCTTTCTTCCCCCCTATATTAACTTTGTCCTTTTTGTTTACTTTCAGCAACTAGTAAATCTCTTTGCTCGATTGGCTACAGATAATATAGGGTACATAGATTGGGATCCATATGTACCAAAGGTAATTAACATTTTGGGGAAAAAAATTATCAGAAATATCCTTACTTATTTTTTTCTTTTAAAAGATATTTACAAGAATTCTGAGAAGCTTGAACCTCCCAGTGGGAAGCAGTCAAGTGTTAGTCCCAAGATTTTTAACAAATGCTTATGATATAGGACATGCTGTAATATGGATCACCGCCATGATGGTTTGTAATACATTATATTTGTTTTCTGTAGTGTACTGACATTTTTACTCTTTTATCTGGACAGGGTGGACCAAGTAAGCTAGTGCAAAAACACTTAGCTGGTTTGTTTAACAGCATCACATCTTTTTACCATCCTTCAAATAATGGGCGCTGGCTGGTGAGTAACTTCGTTTTGCATTATAGGGCTTGCTACTTAGAACTTTTTGCTTCTGTGTCCCCAGAACAAGTTAATGAAACTACTTCAGCGGTTGCCAAACAGTGTTGTTAGAAGATTGCATCGTGAAAGATACAAGAAGCCCTCTTGGTTAACTCCTGTGCCTGATAGCCACAAGCTTACTGATCAAGATGTTACAGACTTTGTACAATGCATTATTCAGCCTGTCCTCTTGGCTATGTTTAGCAAAACCGGTAGTCTAGAAGCAGCCCAGGCTTTGCAGAATCTTGCACTCATGAGACCTGAATTGGTAATACCCCCTGTACTTGAAAGGTAAGTGGTTAGTGGGAGTCTCAGCCACAGCTGAGACTTTAAAAATTCTGTTTTCAAACTGTAGAACATATCCTGCATTAGAGACATTAACAGAACCTCACCAGCTCACAGCTACTTTAAGTTGTGTAATTGGAGTAGCCCGCAGTTTGGTATCAGGAGGCAGATGGTTTCCTGAAGGTCCTACACATATGCTACCTCTGTTGATGAGAGCATTGCCTGGGGTGGATCCAAATGACTTTAGTAAATGCATGGTGAGTATATTGGTGATTATACACTCCGTATTTAATGTTGAAAATCCTTTGTATGTTTCCACAGATCACATTCCAGTTCATAGCAACATTTTCTACTCTGGTGCCTTTAGTAGATTGTTCATCTGTACTACAAGAAAGAAATGACCTCACAGAAGTAAGGGTATTTTATGGTTATAAAAGGGCTAAATGTAATCTTTCTCCATATTGGGATATTATAGGTGGAACGAGAACTTTGTTCAGCCACAGCTGAATTTGAGGATTTCGTCTTACAGTTTATGGACAGGTGAGCTTGTAACCCACACCAACGTTTAGCTGTGCTGAAATTATGCTTTGTTTGGATTATTTAGATGTTTTGGACTTATAGAAAGTAGCACATTGGAGCAAACAAGAGAAGAGACAGAAACTGAGAAAATGACACACTTGGAGAGTTTGGTCGAATTAGGTCTGTCTTCTACGTTTAGTACAATCCTCACCCAATGTTCCAAAGAAATATTTATGGTAAGAACATTGCTGCAAAAAATAAACTTCCAAATGCTCATTAAACATTTTCATATCTTAACAGGTGGCCCTTCAGAAGGTTTTTAATTTTTCTACTTCACATATATTTGAAACAAGAGTAGCAGGTCGCATGGTGGCAGACATGTGCCGCGCTGCTGTAAAGGTGAGTTTATTTTTTTGAACTGATGTATTAATAAAAAGCCTTACTTATACAAATACATTTTCAGTGCTGCCCAGAAGAATCTTTGAAGCTCTTTGTTCCCCACTGCTGCAGTGTTATAACTCAGCTTACAATGAGTAAGTCATAAGGTCATTATTCTCTCTTTACATTTTCCCCCTAATAGTATTTTGCTGTTTTTAGATGATGATGTATTAAATGATGAAGAGCTAGACAAGGAATTACTATGGAATCTTCAACTTTTGTCTGAGGTATTGTAAATCTTTGGAATAAGAAACATGACAATATCTTCAACTATTTTTTCCCTCCTTTTAGATTACTCGAGTGGATGGAAGGAAGTTGCTTCTTTATAGGGAGCAGCTTGTAAAGATTCTCCAAAGAACCCTACATTTAACCTGTAAGCAGGGTTACACTCTGTCTTGTAACCTTTTGCATCATCTTCTCCGTTCTACCACACTTATCTACCCTACAGAATACTGCAGTGTGCCAGGTGGCTTTGACAAGCCTCCTTCTGAATACTTTCCTATCAAGGCAAGCATTTTCAGTACTTTAGGATTCAAGAACAACTTGCTGAGTAGATGCTGTTCTCTTCTAGGACTGGGGCAAACCCGGGGACTTGTGGAATCTGGGAATCCAGTGGCATGTTCCTTCTTCAGAAGAAGTGTCTTTTGCCTTTTATCTTTTGGACTCCTTTCTTCAGCCTGAGCTCGTCAAACTCCAGCATTGTGGGGATGGAAAACTTGAAATGTCTAGGTTGGTTTTATTTTATAATTAGAGTTATTCAGGAAATATGAAAATGTCTTTTTTTTTTTTCTAGAGATGATATTCTACAGAGTCTGACTATAGTGCACAACTGTTTAATTGGCTCTGGAAACCTCCTACCTCCGTTGAAAGGAGAGCCAGTTACTAACTTGTAAGTAAAAATAACTGTTTTCCACTTAACATTAATAAATGCAAGCACTCTTGTTTTTATACAGAGTACCAAGTATGGTGTCCTTGGAAGAGACAAAGTTGTATACTGGACTTGAATATGGTATGTGAATCCTAATCTGAGTAAATCTGTGTCTAAAATACCTTCTTTTATTTTTTCAAAATAGATCTGTCTCGAGAGAACCACCGAGAAGTAATTGCTACAGTTATAAGGAAACTTCTTAGTAAGTGTATCTGTACATTTAACTTATTTGTATAACCAAAATCCTTTTCTTTCTTCCATTATAGACCACATACTTGATAATTCAGAAGATGATACTAAGTCATTGTTTCTTATTATAAAGGTACATTTGTCATTTGATAGTTGCATAATGATTTGCAAATACAATTTGAAATTCTTTGACACAGATTATTGGAGACCTTTTACAATTCCAAGGATCTCACAAGCATGAATTTGACTCCCGATGGAAAAGCTTCAACTTAGTAAAGAAATCAATGGAAAATCGGGTCAGTATTTTCACCTAAAAGTCTGCACTAATGTTGAAGTATTTGTTGCTACTTTGTTTTCCAGCTCCATGGGAAAAAACAACATATCAGAGCACTGTTGATTGATAGAGTAATGTTACAGCATGAGGTAAATATGTTTTTCAGTCATAGTGACTTTTTATTTTAGTAAATGTTTGCGATTGTTTTCTTAGCTACGGACACTAACTGTTGAGGGTTGTGAATACAAAAAGATACATCAAGATATGATCAGAGATCTTCTTCGTTTATCTACAAGTTCATACAGTCAGGTAAGGCTTATCCAAACGCTGCACTCTCATGCTAAAAGTCCTTTGTTAATAATACTTCCTCCAGGTGAGAAATAAGGCTCAGCAAACATTTTTTGCTGCCTTGGGAGCATATAACTTCTGTTGCAGAGATATCATTCCCTTGGTTTTGGAGTTCTTAAGGCCTGATAGACAAGGTGTTACACAGCAACAATTCAAGGTATAGGGTTTTTTTCCTATTTTACTGTAAACATGTAAACATATATATATTTTTTTTTCTGCAGGGTGCCTTGTACTGTCTCCTTGGAAATCACAGTGGTGTGTGCTTGGCAAACCTTCATGATTGGGACTGTATTGTACAGACGTGGCCAGCGATTGTTTCTTCAGGGCTTAGCCAAGCAATGTCCCTGGAAAAGCCATCAATAGTGAGATTGTTTGATGATCTTGCAGAAAAGATTCATAGGCAGTATGAAACAATTGGCTTGGACTTCACAGTAAGCAATATCATTCTTTCATTCAAGTTTTAATTTTTTTTCCTGCTTTTTTCTTTTTAACAAGATTCCAAAGTCATGTGTTGAAATAGCGGAATTACTTCAACAGTCAAAAAACCCCTCTATCAACCAGATATTGCTTAGCCCAGAAAAAATTAAGGAAGGAATTAAACGCCAACAGGAAAAGAATGCCGATGCCCTAAGGTAATTGATGAATGGTGTACTTCAATAGATGATAGTAAAATAATACCTCACCTTTTTTTTAAAGGAACTATGAAAATTTGGTAGACACCTTGCTAGATGGTGTGGAGCAAAGAAACCTGTAAGTGCAAAAGATTTTTGTAATTCTCACAGTGATATGCTTTGTTATTTTTCCTCCTTTTAAGGCCCTGGAAATTTGAACATATAGGCATTGGGCTTCTGTCTCTACTGCTGAGAGATGACCGAGTGTTGCCTCTTCGTGCCATACGGTTTTTTGTTGAGAATCTCAACCATGATGCAATTGTAGTTCGAAAGGTACATACCTTGTTTTAGCTACAGTCTTGGGTTTTTATGAATGTGTACCTTTTTCCTTTTCTAGATGGCTATCTCAGCTGTTGCTGGTATCCTTAAACAGCTAAAAAGAACCCACAAAAAGCTGACCATTAACCCCTGTGAAATCAGTGAGTACTACCAGAAGTAATTAATAGTGCTTAAATTCATCAAATGTGATTGTCTTTTCCTTAGGTGGATGCCCTAAACCCACCCAAATTATTGCTGGTGATAGGCCTGATAATCATTGGTTGCATTATGACAGCAAAACTATACCAAGAACTAAAAAAGAATGGGAGTCAAGTTGCTTTGTGGAAAAAACTCACTGGGGATACTACACCTGGCCAAAGTAAGTAACTTACTGTGCACCTTATCATTAAAGCGTATGATAAATATGAACTCTTACTATATAGGAATATGGTTGTTTATGCTGGTGTGGAAGAGCAGCCTAAGCTTGGCAGAAGCAGGGAGGATATGACAGAGGTAAGCATTCCATTTCACCATGGTTCAAATGCCGCTGAATATTGTTCTTTTTTTAACTTTATAGGCAGAACAGATTATATTTGATCATTTTTCTGATCCTAAATTTGTTGAGCAGTTAATTACTTTTCTATCATTAGAAGACAGAAAAGGAAAAGATAAGTTTAATCCACGACGTTTTTGCCTCTTTAAGGTAACTATATTGTTTACATATCCTCTTTGTAATGAGTACTGAAGAACAGTCTTTGTTTTTATAGGGTATATTCAGGAATTTTGATGATGCCTTCCTGCCAGTTCTGAAGCCCCATTTAGAACATTTGGTTGCAGATTCACATGAAAGCACCCAGCGATGTGTTGCAGAAATTATAGCTGGTTTAATCAGAGGTTCTAAGCACTGGACATTTGAAAAGGTGATGTATTAATATTTGTACAGAACATTTCCTAACTCTTACCCATATATTTTGTTTTGAGTAGGTGGAGAAGCTTTGGGAGCTTCTGTGCCCTCTGCTTAGAACAGCACTGTCCAATATTACCGTAGAAACTTATAATGACTGGGGAGCTTGTATAGCAACATCCTGTGTAAGTTACCCTACATCTTTCTTTGTCTAACTTGTTGAACTGTTACATCATATTTTAAACACAGGAAAGCAGAGATCCCCGGAAACTTCACTGGCTTTTTGAACTGCTGTTGGAATCACCATTGAGTGGTGAAGGAGGATCCTTTGTAGATGCATGGTAAATTTTTTTAAAAAACCTATGAGGTTAACTCCAATATAACACTACGATGCTTTAATTTTAGTCGACTTTATGTACTACAAGGTGGCCTTGCCCAGCAAGAATGGAGAGTGCCTGAACTATTGCACAGACTACTGAAGTACTTGGAACCCAAACTCACCCAGGTTTACAAAAATGTCAGAGAAAGAATAGGAAGGTAGGTACTGTTTTCTCTGTGGTGTACCTCTCCTCTTCCTATTATTAAGTATTTTATTTTGCAGTGTGCTGACCTACATATTCATGATAGATGTATCTTTGCCAAATACCACACCAACCATATCGCCTCATGTCCCTGAGTTTACTGCTCGAATTCTGGAGAAATTGAAACCTCTCATGGATGTGGATGAAGAAATTCAGAACCATGTTATGGAAGAAAATGGAATTGGTGAAGAAGATGAGCGAACTCAGGGCATTAAACTCTTGAAAACCAGTGAGTGGATAAAATTAGTAGAAACTCAGTTGAGACTTACTCTGCATCTTTGTTTTCAAAATAGTATTGAAATGGCTGATGGCAAGTGCAGGAAGATCCTTTTCTACAGCAGTTACAGAACAACTTCAGCTTCTACCTTTGTTTTTCAAGGTAAGGTTTTGCTGAAATTAAGAATGCATCTCTCCATTTTTGTCCTTTTTACATTGTTTTTTAGATTGCCCCAGTGGAAAATGACAATAGCTACGATGAACTGAAAAGAGATGCAAAGTTATGTTTATCATTAATGTCTCAGGGGTTGCTTTACCCTCATCAAGTGCCTTTGGTACTTCAGGTGCTAAAACAAGTAAGAGTGTTTATAATATTTATGTCTTTTGACTTTATCGTTTATATTTATTTGTCATTCACAGACAGCAAGAAGCAGTTCTTGGCATGCACGATACACAGTACTGACCTACCTCCAGACCATGGTATTTTATAACCTCTTTATTTTCCTAAACAATGAAGATGCAGTTAAAGATATCAGGTGGCTGGTTATAAGTCTTTTGGAGGACGAACAACTGGAGGTAAAATTTAAGTTATAGAAAACGGAAATTCAGTCAGTCCTAATAGAAATTATTATATCTACAGGTTCGAGAAATGGCTGCTACTACCTTAAGCGGTCTGCTACAGTGTAACTTTCTTACCATGGACAGTCCTATGCAGATTCATTTTGAGCAACTTTGCAAAACAAAACTACCTAAGAAAAGAAAGCGAGACCCTGGTTCTGTAGGAGATACCATTCCTTCTGCAGGTAACATTGCTGGTAGGAAACACCTGTATCCTTATTTGCACAAATGTTGCTATTCTCTTTGCAGAGTTGGTCAAACGCCATGCTGGGGTGCTAGGACTTGGTGCATGTGTTCTTTCTAGTCCTTACGATGTTCCCACCTGGATGCCCCAGCTCCTCATGAATCTCAGTGCACATCTAAATGATCCTCAGCCTATTGAGGTACAGTTCTTCCTTATTAGTTTGTACGTGTAGTTAAAACGTATGTGGGTTGTCTACTTTACAGATGACTGTAAAAAAAACCTTATCCAATTTCCGAAGGACTCACCATGACAACTGGCAGGAACATAAACAGCAATTCACTGATGACCAACTGCTTGTTCTCACCGATCTTCTTGTGTCACCATGCTATTATGCATAGAAAGGTAAGTCAGCAAAGTTCTGAATTTACATTGGTACCTAATTGAAATTTTTTCCTCCCTGATACAGATGACTAGTCCTCACTTCAGGCTCTTTTCATCAAAAATTCCACACCCTCAGGTACCATCTGTGGTGGCTCTCTGCAAGTTTTAAAACTGCCTCTGCTGAGCTCTCATCATTTTGGTGGTTTCTGTGTTAGATCTCGTTAGTCTGCATTCCACAGCTTCTCAGTTGCCATTTGATTTCCCAACTTGTCCGGAAGTGTTTCCAGAATACTGATCACTTTTTTTTTTTGAGGCATCTGACAAAGTCACAAAGTCTCAGACTAGAAATAATTACCCAGTATGATCATGGCATCCAAGACCAGAGTCTCAGAACTCATTAAGAAACAGTTTACTTGGAATGGAGAATACCCATCTGTAATACAGGTCCTGTCATTTCATTCATCTCAAATTATTTTGAATTCTTCCCAAATGGCTGCTGGATTTAGGTGGTAATAGGGGCTGTGGGCCATAAATCTGAAGCCTTGAGAACCTTGGGTCTGGAGAGCCATGAAGAGGGAAGGAAAAGAGGGCAAGTCCTGAACCTAACCAATGACCTGATGGATTGCTCGACCAAGACACAGAAGTGAAGTCTGTGTCTGTGCACTTCCCACAGACTGGAGTTTTTGGTGCTGAATAGAGCCAGTTGCTAAAAAATTGGGGGTTTGGTGAAGAAATCTGATTGTTGTGTGTATTCAATGTGTGATTTTAAAAATAAACAGCAACAACAATAAAAACCCTGACTGGCTGTTTTTTCCCTGTATTCTTTACAACTATTTTTTGACCCTCTGAAAATTATTATACTTCACCTAAATGGAAGACTGCTGTGTTTGTGGAAATTTTGTAATTTTTTAATTTATTTTATTCTCTCTCCCTTTTTATTTTGCCTGCAGAATCGTTGAGAGACTAATAAGGCTTAATATTTAATTGATTTGTTTAATATGTTATATAAATGTAAAAGAGTGTATAAACTGTAGAGATAGCATTGGCAAGACATTGTACAGATGCAACCTTTTACACAACATCATTGTGTAATTTGTAAAGATTCACGTGTAGTTCTTTATTATAGTGATTTTGGGCTTTGTACCCACTGAATGCCATTTTTTGTGTTTTTAAATTATTTTCTTTATCTTGTTACAAAAACTGAGATGTGGGGTTTTTTTTTTTTCAGTTCACTTATCATTAGAATGTCTGAACTTTTATGTAACATTTTTGTGTGCATCTCTCAATGCTAACACCACATGTTTGCCTATGACAAGTTTATAGAGTGAAAGGTATCTTCTGGGTTGAAATAATTCACAAATTGGTGAATGTCATCTTGCAACACACCCTGTACAGTCTTCCTTAAAGGAACACTACAGTATATTTTTAGTATCTACATGCTGAATGACTGAATACAGACCTAAGCACAGCAGTGGTCCTGGTACAGTATTTAAGTGTCGGCATACACAGGCGTAATCCCTGTATAAAGTAGTGCCAAACTGATTTCAGTTGTGTAACTAGTTTAAAACCCAATAAATGGATTCTTTTTAACACCTGGCTTTTGTCTTCATTAAGAGGAGAAG